TGTCTAAGAGAATGGGAAGGTGTTTAAGTGCTTTAGGCTGGGAAGTGACACGGTCACATTATATTTTGGAAAAGCCACTCTGCCTGTTGTGTTGAGATTAGAGAGGCGATAAAGGGGATATGGGTAAACCACAAGAAGACTAGGTCAGTAGTCCCTCGACCCTCACTCCCCAGGTGAAGGCAGCCTAGACTAGGGTGGTGACGGAGGAGATAGAAGAGGACAGATTCAAGGAAAATTTGGAAGGTAAAAACCAGTAGGATTTGCTGACGGATGGAGTATAGGAGGGGAGAGGTAGATTATCAGGGATGTATCTTAGTTTTCTTATACAAGATAGATTCAGTTGCAATGAAATTGTTAATTGAAATTGACTTTAAATAATGGCATGACCTAAAGTTATGCAAACATTTGCCTTAGATAAAATATCAAGTTTTCAAAGTTTTTAGCTGGGTGGACGGCATGGCTTTACTTCCTATTTCTTGGTATTCTAATCCTGTTGAAAAAAAAAGTTTTTCTTTTTCTCAAAGGCTTATTTCAGTGGAAGCCCATCTGCAAAATCTGTTAATAAATTTAAACTAGAAAATAACTACAAGTGCCATTGACACGTTGGTTATTCTTTTTGAGAGTGACCTAAGGCCACCTCTGGGAGAGCTGGGGGCTCTTCTGAAGCCTGCCCGACTGCACCGCGTGCCCGTGCCTGGAAGTCAGATTCGGGGCGGTGCGGCAGCGCGAGGCCTGCAGTCCTAAGCGCGGGGTCGCTCCAGCCCCAGAGGGGGTGTGTCTCCTGCCTCTTCAACCTGGCAGGGGCTGTTCAAGTGGCCGGGGAAACCAGCGATTTGGAGGGTCGAGGGCTGGTGCTTTGAAAGACAGGCGGAGGGGAGAGAGGGATTTCCCCGTCCCCGCTGCACTCGGTCCTTCCCCTGGGTTACTCCTTTTCTCCGCCTGCGCGGCCCCTAACCTGCTCTAACCCGTTGTGCAGAAGAGGCCGCCGGGTCCCTTTAAGGCCCCGCCGCGCCTGCGCCTTGGGTTATCCTGACACGCCCATCGGGATCCTGAGGAGCCAGTGGGCTGCAGGCGCAGGCGCAGGCGAGGGGCTGGGTGGCGGTTGAGACAGCGGCGGTACTGGGAGGCGTAGGTGAGGGTCGCGAGGCTGCCCGAGCTTCTGAGCGAGCGCGGTGCTTTTGGGAACGCGGGACGGGCGATCTGCGGCGCCAGGAGCTGGGCCGAGGCGCGGCGGCGCGGCTGCCGGCTGCCCTGTGAATGGGAAGTTACGCGAAGTCCACCCAGCGTTTCTGAGGTGAGGGCGCCGCGCCAGGCTGGGCGGGCGGTGTTAACCTTGATTTCTCTCTTTTATCTCACAGGCAATCTGAAGGCAAATCCTGTTTAGACCCAGGCGAAGGTTCCCGGTGACCCGGGCTCTCACCAGCCAATTGTCCCTTGCCGTCCTCCTGAGGGTGCCTGGAGCTTAAGCACTGTGTGCTCTTGGCCTCCACACTGGGGATGCCGCTGACTCCCACTGTCCAGGGCTTCCAGTGGATTCTCCGAGGCCCTGATGTAGAAACTTCCCCATTGGGTGCACCAAGAGCAGCCTCACATGGTGTGGGCTGACATCAAGAGCTGCCAGATCCAACAGGTAAAAATCCCGAGGCATTGCCAGCTCAGTGGGCCTAATGTCCTGATCTCTGTGCCCTTTTCAGGGAGCCTTGGAAGGAGCCCGAATCACTGATGGAATTGGACAGTGCATGGAGATGGTTCAGCAGGACAAGGGTAAGTGCAGGGGCAAGTCCAGGTCATACTGATGAATAATTCATGTGATTGCTTTTATTGGCAGTGCTGAAAACTCATCCCCGTGTGACCTCAAGTAAGCCATGTAACTCTGTGAACCTGCAGTTTCGTTGATACGTCTTAAAGCGGTTTCCTTACAGTGTCATTGGAGGACAGTGTGGAGTGCAGAGAGACATGCTTTGAAATGGGATTGATCCAGTGCTCCTTCCTTCACTACCACATGAATGCTGGGCAGCCCAGGGTCAACCCACCGCACCCTCAACTCAGGCAAGTCCAGCAGCCAATCTTAGGAGACCTGGGCTACAGAACAGTCTCCCAAGTTCCAGGCTCACAAAACCTAGGTGGGGATGAAAGCTGAGAAAGCGAGGAGGTGGTTCAGGGGATCACTCTTTCCTACTCATTCCTCTCATCTCAAACTCACCTTCTACTGCAACACTGAGGATCACCAACCAACCGTGACCATAACCTTGATCTTGCCATGTTCTGTTAGTGGAATGCAACCCAAAATCAATGGTGTTAGGTCATCTGAACAAAATATATATCAAACCATATTGCATAAGAACCACTCATGGCCCTGTTCTTTTCAGTATATGGGAAAACAAAATGGAAACAACAAAATAGCATCAGGTTTATGAAACTTCCCAAGATAGATGGTCACACATGTTTTCAGGAGATCTCTATATAAATGATTTTGATCACTTGATACCTTGAAAAGAGCTCTTGTGACACTAGAATGACATCCATAAGTGACAAGTATAAAATGTAGCGCTCAGTGACATCAAAAACCAAATCAACCCACATAGAGGAAGAGCTCTGGACATAGGGATGTCAAACTGGTCTAGAGTGTAATGAAAAGCAAAGATGGTGGCCCAGTGAGAAAAAAGAAATCAACATAACAATGGGAAACAGCAAGAAGAATACTGAGACAGGAAAGACAACATTTTTTACAAGTGAATTATTCATTCACTTTCTAGTGGATACAGACAAAACTGCAGAAGACCCAGAGGAAATCAGGGCAGGCTAAAAGTTTGATATCTTACACCTGTGGAAAAGCCTTAAGCTCTGTTTTAACTGAGAGCAGGTGGGGTGACTTCATGACTACCATTAAGAAAATACAACCTGTTGGGAAACTGTTTCTGCCTTGATGATGTTGTACAGACAAGAGATAAACAGTGAGGAATATGCTTAGATGTATTGGGAAAGACACGGGTCTGTGGCATCATCACAAGGGTACACGAATACTGAGAGTGAATGCTGAAGGAATGATCCCCATTGGTGGTGACCCTCAGGTGAGACTAGGGTGCCTGTGTTTCAGCAAAGCCTGGGCAATTGGAATGCAGGGCTCCTAAGATTCCATGACACCCCCACCTTCTAATTCTGTTATTGCAACTGCAGACGGTTACCTGGCACGCTGGCCACAGTCTACCTCACTCTTATCAGAGTCTGAGCTACTGGCAGTGCTTTCAGCTGTGAGTTCAGGCACCTCAAACCTTGTTTTTGTGGTGAAGGATCCTAAAGTGCTGTGGGGAGTGATCACATTTTTCACAACAGTAAGTTAAGAATTTCAGTTACTGACA